GGGACTGTGCGGCGAGGCACCGACAAGCCGTAGCCCTGAGACCACTGAAAGCCTGCACCCCAGCGCCGGTGCGAGAACGTGGAGATGGCGGTGGGGAGGAGAGGTGGAGGCCATGCTCTCGCGTGATCTCCCCTACCGCCATCGTCTTCTGGCCTGTCAAGGCCTCGCGTTGTTTGGGCTTGGGGGCGGAGCGAGCCCTGAGGGGGGCGGGGCCAGATGGGGGCGTCTCCCGGCCTTGTTGACTTTGGCGTCCGCGGGGAGCTGCCCCTGTGCCCGTGGTTCTCTGCGCATGCCCGGACCCCGGCGGCTCCGGAGTCCGGGAGGCTCTGGCTGCTCCAGTCGCGGGTCCGGGCCCCGCCTCTCCACTCGGCGGTGGCGTCCGTGTTGTTATTGTGGTGGTAGCGGCGTCTGGCTGCTGCGGACCCCGCCGAGTCCTAGCGCCTGGCCTGCGCGCCGCTGCCCGCGCCACAGGTAACGCCGCCGCCAGTGGGGGCTCGGGGTCGTGGGGTGTGCGAGTCCCGCGTGCTAGGGCCGGGCGGGCGACTGGGATGCGCTTGGAGGCCAGAGGGCCAGGGGGACGGCAGCCGAAGAGTCGGGGGCAGGGGGACTTAAGGGCGGGCAGGTCGGGGGCCAGGAAACTGAGGCGCTGCGGGGCAGGTTGGGGGAAGGACGGGCCGGGGGCGGAGGACTTGGGAGGTCGGGGAGTCGAAAGGGGCCCAGCGAAGCCTGGAGGTCGGGAGCCGGGGTCCCTGGGGCCGGGGAGGTCGGGGGCCCGAGGGAGGCCGGGGCGCCGCGTCCTCGGCCCGTCCTCGGCTCGTCCTCGGCTCTGACCTGGGCTTGGGGACCAGAGTCCCGAGGCTGGCGTCTTGAGATGCCCGCGGGCCCCTTAGGGCCGTTTTGGATCCGCCCAGTGACTTCTGTTTTGGTTTTGGAGGCAGAGAATCCAGTCTACGTAGACTCGGGGAAGTCTCGGGGGCTGGGAGGGGACTGAGAGGTTATAGCAGGCGCCAAGGCCTCTTTTTGTGTTTTTGAGCGTCTACTACCGTTCCGGGGAAGTGCAGTGCCCGCGTTTTGCTTGGGGAATTTCAGACACCGGCATGGGGAGGACCCACGGGCAGAACCCGAGGGAGTAATTTTGCAAATCCAAGATTTTTTGGAACTTCTATAATTTTGTTTTCGTGTGTCCTCTTTTTAGAATCGAGAAACCAGAGATATATTTTTAACATTACAAATCAGAAGAATTTGCTACGGAGGAAAAAAGTATGCTTTTAGCAGTGTTTTTCCCCTATTTATTTTTTTAATTACAAAAGTACTGCTTGCTCCTTGAGAAAAACATGAAGCAGCCAAACAATGAGGAAACCTGCCCTCTCTCGCGCCCTTCCCCCCATATTTCTCCTTCTTACTACCCAGGGTAGCCAGTCTCCAAGTGTGGTGGGTAGTTATTCAGGATTTTTTTTTTCTGTGCATTTAATGAGTGTGCTTTAGAAACAAGATTGGGATCATATATAGTACAGTATATCGTTTTATTAGCCAACAATGCATCATGGATATTCCTCCATTTTATTACACACCTCATTATTTTAAAAAACATTATTACTATGTATTAGAGAATCCAATCTACGTAGGCTTGGGGAAGCCTTTTCTTCATTGTTAAACATGGTCGCCAAGTTTTCAATAATCAGTAGCTTTGAAAAGGGCTACAAGCCAATATTTTGAAACAATGTGGCAAAACTTTCAGAATGTCTGCGGCCAGACGACATTACTTTCGTATTAAGCAGATTAATATGTTTACGTATTGCTTAATGGTAGTTTACATGAGGCTAGATGACTCCATAAAACATAAAGTTGCTGAATTAGTTTACTTTTTGGTTTTTTTTATTTCATTTTTTTCTAAGTAAATTTTAATTCCATATGGTCAGTTGAACACTTGTAATTTCTTTAACATGAAGTAGCTAATATGTGAAGGAAAGGTAAGGTAGGAAAGATAGAAAGCTAGTGGCCCTAGCCTGAGACAAGAAAAAAAAAGCAACAGGGATTAAATATTTTGGTAAGTAAGCTATAGGGAGTAAACTGGAAGTGGAGGGGTGATACTACACTGCCTACTATTAAGTAAGACAGAAAGCTAGGAAATTCCCATTGCATACTGTATTTCTGTGTGCAGAAGAGCTGGAGGCTTTGTTGATTTAATCACTAGCTTGTATTTATTAAAAATGTACTGTGTTCATCTTGGTGCTAGCTTCCAGGGAAAGAACAACTGAGGAAGATAATCACGAACAACGTCTGGTTCTAAACATGCATAGCCTGAAATTTTAAGCCAAATTGTGTAGTATTTTATGATTTGGAAACTGTGCTCGAAAGGAATAAAAAAATCCATGACATTTTAGTTATTTTTGGTAATAATATGCTCATATATTTCTCATAACAACATAAATGACATTCTTCTCATTCTATAGAGTAATAAATAGAGGCTTTGAGTAAAAGAACTGCTCAAGATCCCATTGCTTTTTTTTTTTTTTTGTAATAGTGCGTGTTTATATTCAGGAGTGCTTAATCCAAGAACCTGTGTTTTCTGCTCTTGTTTTACCTCCTATGAACGAAAAATTGTTGCCCTTACGGTTTTTTCTGCTTTCTTTGAAATGTTCCTTACAGAATAACTACATGAATGTAATCACATGCATTTAAAATAGTCTAGAGAATATAGTGTGAAACTATAATGGTATTTTTTTAGATGAGGTTTCTGGTGGCATATTACTAAAATTTTAAACTCCTTGATCTTATGCTGTTAACCAAGAAGATGGGGATTTGTGTTACTTTAGACACTGCTGGGTGCCATGGTAAATTGGGATGTTATTGTAAATTGTAGCTCTCACAGCTGCGTATTGCTTACAAACTCGGAAGGATAGTCTCATATCAGTAAACATTTTTATGAACGTAGTTGAACTTTTTTGTAAATTAGTGTGCTGGAAAGAATACCAAGAGGGCCCTAAAAAAGTCTAAAAGGATTAAAATTTACTTATGTAATTATTGGTATTTTAAAATATTTGGTAGTCACTTAAAATGCATAATGACAGACAATAGGGTGTCATAATATGGTTTATTAATCTTTTTTCATTTTCCACTAGATGTGGCAACTACATAGTTGGAAGAAATGTGGCGGCCGGGGGCAGTGGCTCACGCCTGTAATCCTAGCACTTTGGGAGGCTGAGGCAGGTGGATCGCCTGAGGTCAGGAGTTCGAGTCCAGCCTGGCCAACATGGCAAAACCCCGTCTCTACTAAAAATACAAAAATTAGCCGAGCTTGGTGGTGGGCATCTGTAATCCCAGCTACTCGGGAGGCTGAGGCAGGAGAGTCGCTTGAACCTGCGAGTCAGAGGTTGCAGTGAGCCAAGATCGCTCCACTTCACTCCAGCCTGGTCAAAAGAGTGAGACTCTGTCTCAAAAAAAAAAAAAAAAAAAAAAAAAGAAATGGGACAAATACTAACATTAATAAAGTATGGTCAGTTGTAATCTGTATTTGAGAAGAAACCAAAAATACAGGAAAAGCTTTGACATTTTACTGGCAATTGTTAAGGATGATAATTGGATTCATACCTAAATGGCGTATCTGCCATTGATTATCTCTCGGTCAACGTAACATTGGATGTTGGATGTGAGTGGGTTTTATAATTAGGTGACACAGAAATATTTCAGCCCCCTAAAGACGTTTTTAGAATATGGTAAGATTTTTTCAGCTGTTGAAGTGGGGAAGGATTGTGAATCAAACACTATGTGTATGTGTATTCTCAAAAATTAATGAGAGGTATTGCTGATGGGAAGACATAGCATATTTTCCAGTTTAACCTGAAAATCCTTTTTGGAACATTATGCACGGGTAGCCAGAAATAACTCAACTTTATGTCTTGATACAAGACATGCATCAGGTATGATTTCTAGAGCTTAAAATATTCTTGGAGTTTAAAAACTAATTTGCATAAAACACTCTTCTGTGTTTTCTACTGAGCACTCTTCAGTAACTTGCAGGCTCTTAAAAACCTTTAATGATAATCATGTTATCAATTGATGAAGTCAGTTCAGTTTATAATCTAAAGTTATAATGAGCATTGAAAGAGCTGTAGAATGTGAAATGCTGTGAAGGTCTGTCTTGGTGACTTTCACAAACTGGCATCTCCAACTCTCCCTTCTTGGGGCCTTTGTTTGTTTTTCTCTCTCACTTCCTGAAGTATAGATAGATGTTGCCTGTAGGTGTTACCTTAGGTTTAGTTCTTTTCCTTTTTAGAGTTTGTTCTCTTCTTTGGCAATCCCACACAGATCCGTGGTTTCAACTGCTCATTCCCCTCACCCTCTTTGCTCAGGCTTCCACTTGTGTATCATCAGCCTTATTTTCATTCCCAAGCTTCAGATTTGCCAATGTTGTTCTCCCTGATCAACTTAGTAGCTGTCATTTTGTAATCTTGAATCAGTAGATTCAGAATTAAACTTTTTTTGCAAGCCTGATTCTTCTTGCTTGTTTATATTAATGACCTTTGCATTTTCTTAGTCATCTAGACTCAAAATCAAAAGGTCATCCTTGGTTCTTCTCTCTCTCCTTTTCTTAGAATTTTTTTTTTTTTTGTCATCTTACTGCATTGTGGTTCCTGATTTCTTCTATCTTTCTTCAGTTCTTCCAGCAGCCATATACACAGCAAGAGACATTAATCTCTAGGTTTGTCATTCATTGTGAATACTGCTTATTAATTGTCCTAAATGTAGTCCTGATCATGTTCCCTGCCTGATGACAAGCAAACAAAACAAACCCACTTGGGTGTTTATGTCAGTCAGTGTGCTGAATCCTTTGTTCTCATGTGGTCATTATAATTTATATTATCCCCATTCTACAGGTGAAGAAATTGGAACTTCATGATCTTGAAGGAGTTGTTAGTAGGTAGAAGAGCTCTGGGATTTGAATCCCAACCATGTCTTCTTCCAAGTCTGTGTTCTTGACCACTGTGCCTCTGCTGAGTGGCTCCTGATCCACTCTGGAAGAAAGCCCGAGTTCCTCAGTGTTGCCTTTCAAAACTGCATTATTTGACTTCAGTGCCCCTTTCAAAACTTATTTCTTGTTTTAGTTTAAAATATTAAGTTACATTCTTTCTGTCCCAGCAGCTGTTCCAAAAAGAATGTAAACTTCAGTTTTACTTTACTTTTTTGATTTCTTATGCATTTCCATTTCTTGGAATTTTTTTCTTTCTCCCATCTCTGCCTTTAGAAGTCTTCCATGTAAAAGTCTAGTTTATACAGCGTACACCGTATTTCCCTAGAGCCCCCACCTCCCAGTCTGTGTAGTACAGTAGTAAAATCTCCTGCACATTCATACAGCTGTTTAACCTGTGATGATACTTTGTACTCTAAATTTGTTTTGAGTACTCTAACAGTTGTAATTGGATTATATAAGATGCTTGAAGCACAAACTATGTCTTACTGTTCCTTGTGTCTTCCAGTGGGTGCTCAGGAAGTATGGGTAAATAAGTATGAAAATGATCACTGGTAAACTACCCCTTTCATTGGTATTTAAGCAGTATATTTGATTTTAGTTTCTCTCTCTCTGTCACACACACTAGCTTGTTTGAGTTTTTAATTGTGTGTGTCCACAACAGAACTAAATTTCTTGTTGTAGGCTATCATGAATTGTTTTCAGATTATAAGGTAATTATATTGTTTATTTAAGACAAATCAGTTTTGTCTTTCCATGTGCACATATCCTTTCTTGGTACTGTATATAAATTTTTAAAAAAATTAATGATTTAGTATTTGAATTATTTTCCATGCTGTTGAGTCAGACAAGTTTTCTAATGAGCTGCAATATTCTCATAAACTCTCTGATCTTACAGTTTCTTTAAGCTTGCATAGATGTGAAAGATGGAGTACAACTCTGTCTATACTTTAGTATTGTTTTCTTCCTTTTGGTGATATCAGGAAGCTCCAGCTGTACAATCAGCTGAAATGCCCTCACACAGATTATACATAATTCTTACATTGCTGAAGAGTTCATATGAAATTTCAGACTTTTTAAAAATAATCTATCGATGTTAATGGTTATCATGCAGAAGTTACAGTTTTTTCTTATATCTGCCATTGTGCCCTGTATTGTTTATAGTTTATCTAACTAATAAGTAATTAATTCTTGCTTTATAAAGTAAAAATATAATTCTGTTAAGAATTTTGAATGTAGGATATCTTGGTGATGGGAAGAGACGTTTTCTTTTTGGAATGTTAAAATGCATGCTTATAAAGGAATGAGACTGATTCTCAAACTAATCCATTTGTAGTCTACCTGCCCTTAGCTTTATAAAATATTAAAGTAATCATAAATACTTCTTTGAAGATACAAATTGTAAGTGAGCTTAAAATAATTCACTGACTTTAAAAATAGTTAATATATCACATGTTGCAAATTTTAAGTGATACAAAAAATATATAAACTGAAAATGTATCTTCCTCAGCCTCCCATTTTCCCCCCTGGGATGGGAAGTAGTCACTTACCTCTGGAATGATATAATGGAAACTATTTTTTTATTTGTATGTACAATGAAATATAAATAAATTTTCTTTCCACTTACATAAAGATGAGGTACACTGCTGTTTTTTTCACTTGGATTTTCACATAACCATATATCTCTATGAGGAGATAAAGAACCACTTCATTCTTAAAAAAACAATTTCAGCCTCAGAGTATATTATAGATAGCTACAGCTATAGATTGTATTTCAATTATAATTGATTTAACTATATTCCCTACTAATGAGCATTTAGTTTCTAACTATTACAACCGTTGTGACAACACTTTGAAGGAAGAAAAGTAAAAAGTAGGTGGTCTTTTCTTGTAGGGGAAAATAAAGTTTGAAAGCTGAAATGGGCTTTTTGGTTCCTTTTCTGACCTGATGATTAGTGTGTAAGTGAATGGAGAGAACTGTGGGGTTATGTGAAGACATTTGCTAGAAGCCATAGTTGACAATCGAGTTGGAAGAGTTGGGATGGTAGTGGTGATGGGTAGCAGCTGCCATGACCAATGGTCCACTCTGGGCAAGGGTCAGCCCTGCATGTGTTAGCAGTTCAGTGTTTAGAAATGATACGTGGTATCTGGAGTTTGGTGTCTGGATCTATGGCCTATGCTAGTATATTTAACGTAGGAAACCTATGCAGGGGATGAATTTAGATCCCTTTGTGTCATCTAGAAGGAAATGTTGTGGCTTACAATATTGTATGTGGTTATTAATCTTTTTATTGAAAAATTATTGTATATTCAGAAATAAGATTTAAATTACTAAATTAAATGGAGTTAAACAAGCAGGCCCCCATCATCTGTGTCTGCTCCTCATGGTTTGCTGGGGTAATGGTTTTTTAACAGTTTGGTATGAATGCTTTCAGACTTATGTATAAACAGAAACAATATATTCGTGCATATTAAAAATGTCAGTCAGAATTCTGTTGAATAACAAGTACATGGAATGAATGGTAAAAGTCAGAATCTTTAACAAGAGAAGAAGGTGGTGGTGGGATACCAGGTAATTATATAGTGAATGTTCTTTGATTCCTTTAGATCCAAGGGGGCTGTAAATACACACTGTTAATTGTGTAAACTGTACTACCTATTTAGCCTCTGTAGCTAGTTTATCAGGTTATTTCTACAGATCATTTAAGGTTTCTGAAGCTATATATATATATATACATATATATGTATATATATATTTTTTGTTTTTTTTTTTAACTAGTGGCATATAATTTACTGAATAATGATATATTCTCTTTATTTTCCAGGCATTCTATGCTAAATTTGGGATTTGAGTGTTTTTTTGTTTTCTTTTTTTTGAGACAGGGCCTCGCTGTGTCACCCAGCCTGGAGTGCAGTAGTGCGATCTCGGCTCACTGCATCCTCCACCTCCTGACCTCGAGCAATCCAACCTCAACCTCACCAGTAGCTGGGATTACAGGCATGTGCCACGATGCCCGGCTAATTGTTTTTTTCTTTCATTTTTTGTAGAGATAGGTGTCTCAGTATGTTGCCCAGGCTTGTCTCAAAGTCATGGGCTCAAGCCATCCTCCTGCCTTGTCCTCCCAAAGTGGATTAGAGGAGAAAGCTACCTTGCCCGGCCTCATGTCATTTATTTTTAGGGTGGTATGTGTATGCTGCCTAGGTTCATATGGTTTAGATTTATTTTTAACAGTGGTTCATTTGCACTGACCCATTTCTGAGCTCCTGCGATTCTCTTTGGTCAATTATACTTCCCTAGATATTGTGAACATAATAAGTAAAAGCTCATTTATTTGATTTTGCTTTTTTCCCTGTATAACAGCAGTAGAAATTTATTGTGGAAAGACTAGAAAATATGGATAAAGAAAAGGAGAAACAGGTTAACGGGGATGTTATCACCTGAGGCTCGTATGGTTTTTAATTCTGAGGGACCTCTGTGTTAATGAAAACACCACTAGAAATGTCCAGCTTTGTAAGTCCTTCTGCCATGTAATCCTGTGGCAGATGTATTTGGTGATAGAAGTATGGAAAATGTGAGTGCTTGCATTTTCTCTGACCTGGATGCATCTGTGCTAGGAAGTGGTGTTTTAAGTAACCAAGGTTGTGTTAAGGCCTTGACTTAATGTTATTAGGGGATTTCTACATTTATACTGCCAAGCACATGGGTGTTTAGCTGTTGGTTATGGGAGCCACAGGTGTGCTGGTGGATGGATCAGTCGGTGCTTCTCTGTCACTGCTACTGCGTAAGTAGTGCAGAGGTTTTGTTCTGATTATGTATCATTATATCTTTGTAGTCCATATTTAAAATACTGGGCCTTGAGTAGAAGGAACTATTTAGAAATGTCATAGCTCAAAAAGCAAATGCAAAACAGTCTTTGTTTTAGAAGGATGGTTTATCCCTGTTACTCCTGTAAGTCTCGGTATTCTAAATTTTCATGTTTTCATTGTAGTGTCTTGGCGGCTAGAGCGGATTTTAAATTTTCTGGTCAGTCTTCATACTCAACTGGATAAGAACAAATTTTGGAACATGCAAAGGCAGTCACTCTAATTTTAGTTTCAAGGAAAAGCCTAGCAGTGATATATACTGATTTACCAGGCATTGTAAATCCCATTGTGAAAGAATTATTTTAAATACATCTAAACCGTTTTTAATAGGCTTGACTTTTCCCTGTAAATAGAGTAATTTGAACCTTTATTCTTTTATGAACCAGAGAAATTAGAAATAGATGTAGGCATTTCTACAATGATCTATATAAATATCTGTGAATATAACCATTCATGCAGTTGATTTGGCTTTAAAGAAAAGGGAGGTAATCACCATGGACTTAAAGTAGTTTAATTACCTCATTATTTATGACAAAAAGGCTTTATATAAGCTTTTTTTTTTTTTTTTGTTAAGGACTTGTTCAGTTATCACTGTTTAGTTATCACTGGTTTTATTGTATCTAGGCAGCACAATAAAATTAATTCACTTCACACTAATATATATTTTTGTGTGTACACACACACACACACACACACACACACGTATATCCTTACATATGGCCATTTGTGGTGCACAGCTCAGGAGACACTATTAACATAGAATCTAATATAAATGACATTCCCTTTACTGCTTCAGGAAAACTGACACTTTATGTGGGAATAGTGCTTCCTGGCATTGTGTAGTCAGCATGAGACCCTGTTAAATTTGATACTTTCCACATTTTCACATTTTCGTATAACTTTGCATCTTGTCAAAGAGGTAGGAAAGTATTGTTATTCCCATTTTATAGATGCATGAACTAAGACTCAGAATGACTTCAGTTTCCTCAGTCTGCTTTATTTTCTATAAAATGATGATACCAGACTCAGCAATCAACAGTGTTGAGGGACACAGGGTTTGGTGTCAGATAGATCTAGAACTCAACCTCAGTTTTGCCTCCTACTAGCTGTAAAAGCTTAAGGAAGTTATTTAATCCCTTTCCTTCGTTTCCCATCCCTAAAAATAATGCTGTTACATGAAATTTTATGAAGACTTAAATGAGTTAATATACTTAAAACACCTCAAAGCTTTATGCTGTAAGTGCTCAATTAATGATAGTTGCATTAATAATCAGTAATAAAGGTTATATATTATTTTGTGAGTCGTATACTACTTTTCAGAGATTATGAGGTCAGTTAACACTTGATAGAAAGTGACGGACCTAACCTAGAAGCAATATCCGTTTTAAGTAGAGGCCAAACTTGGACTGATAACCTCATGCTCTCTTACCAATATTGTAGGCAGTGAGTGAGGAGTTAACAATAACAACAAAAGGCCTAGGAAAAGCAAGGAGAATGTGTCCTATATAGTCAGGGACAGACTTTGGAGTCACACTAGACCCACCATAGTTGTGTGTAAAATAAAGCAGATTTGAATCATCTAGTCACACAAAAAAGAAACGAGAAGTTACTGCAGTGAGAGAGCAAAGCAGTTCCAGATGGTGGAATGCTTTTACTGTGTGTGTTGGTCTCTGAGGTGCTCGTGACATACCATTATCATACTGTTCCTCATAATGACCCTCAGCCACTAAGAAATGGTTGAGTTATGCGGGATAATTTGCTAAGACTGTAGAACTAATACACTATATAAAGACTTTCATTACTTTGTTTTTAATCTTTGCAACTTAAAGGAGTATTTTTCAGTTACCAGTAACATTAATTTGTTTTACTCGGTGCTAGATAAAAATGACTAAATTTGAATGTGCACATTATTTCATTTGATTCTTAAAACTAAGTAGGTCATAGAAAGGTTAATGGCCAATGGTAAAATAAAGGCTATGAGTTCAGACTTTCATGCATATATTTGATTCTGGGTCTCTTTCTCATTGTTAACCCAAAGCTTATTTATAAAGGTCAGGGCCTGCTTGTTTGTTTTCATACCCTTTAGTGCCTTCTACTGTGGGAGCATTACGAAAATCAGGTCCTGCTCCTAAATGTCTTAATATTTTGTTATCTAGTGTATCTTCCCATTCATTTTTTTGTGATACACAAAAGTCATTTACCTGAAGGGGAATCTATTTTTAAAAGGATGCTCCCTCTTGAGGCCAACCTGGAATCCTCCTGCATTGAATTGACAATTTTGAATCTGCTACTATATCCTGTTGGATGTCAACAGCTAAGGAAAGGTATGGACCATCATATACAGGGTCTTACTCTATTGAACTGAACTTCTGTAAGCACTCAGAATGAATCTATATGGTAGCTTTCTACTACCCTAAAAGTAAGGTCAGGAGTTAGGAATGAACTCTAAACAGTTTTAAACTTGAAGTTTATATTTAGGCACAGTTTCTTCTAATAGAGTAAGATATTAGAAATTATGAAAACTTGGCCGGGCACGGTGGCTCATGCCTGTAATCCCAGCACTTTTGGAGGCCGAGGTGGGCGGATCACGAGGTCAAGAGATTGAGACCATCCTGGCCAACATGGTGAAACTCCGTCTCTACTAAAAATACAAAAAAATTAGCTGAGTGTGGTTGGCACGTGCCTGTAATCCCAGCTACTTGAGAGGCTGAGGCAGGAGAATCGCTTGAACCCGGGAGGCAGAGGTTGCAGTGAGCTGAGATCGTGCCACTGCACTCCAGCCTGGTGACAGAGCAAGACTCTGTCTCAAAAAAAAAAAAAAAGAAATTATGAAAACTTTTTTGTGAAACTGTTCTCAAATATTGGGACTGAGCGTACTCTTTTTTTTTTTTAATTTATTTTAAACGAGGAAAATGATTGCATGGCTTGATAATTACCATACCAAATGATTGATAGTTTTGTTTTTTTGCAGTTTCTAGTTGCTACTTAAAATTGAGTTTCAGGGTGTTCAGTTAGTTTATACATAGTTATTGCTTTAGTTAGAGGATTTTAGACTATCTTAAGAATATAACCTTGCGTTATTTACCTGTAAGAGAAAATAAATTCCAAGTCTGTCAAGTAATAATAAGCATATTTCTTCTGCTGATCCTTTCTGCCATATTGTTTCTTCACCTGTATGCTGGATGAGAAATGGGAGAAGGGATGGATTTGGGCTGCCGGTATACATTTTAAGATGGATTGTATCTGATTCTCTATGGAACAGCATTACCCTGAAGAGTAGGAGTCAAAGTTTGGGTAGTGTGCTAGGCAAATAGTAGCCCCCCAAAGAGGTCCATGTTCTAATCCCTGGAACCTGCGAATATGTGACCTTATATGGCAAAGGGGAATTAAGGTTGCAGATGAATTAAAGTTGCTAATCAGTTTAAGATAGGAAGATTATCCTGGATTATCCCGATAAGCCCAGTGTAATCATAAGGGTCCTTAAAAATGGAAGGAGGAGGCAGAGCGAGAGAACCAGAGAGACAGCAGAAAAGGAATCAGCGTCATGTTTCTTGCTTTGCAGATGGAAGAAAGAAAGGGCCATGAGGCAAGAGAGAAAAAAAAAAAGCAGATGGACACTAGACACTGATGCGAGGGAACAGATTTCTCCTAAAGAACCTTCAGAAAGGAACAGTCTCCCCAACACCTTGATCTTAACCCAGTGAGACTTGTATCATGAAGCCTGTGTCAGACTTCTGACCTCCAGAACTATCAGATAATAAACTTGTGTGGTTTTAAGCCATTAGGTTTATGCTAATTTGCTATGACAGTGATAGAAAACTAATACAGGTAAATATACTGTGGCCATTTGATTCCTTATGGAAATGATTTCTAAACAGCCTCTCCCCAACAAAAGATTAAGATGACATTTATAAAACTGATAAAACTAGTGCAGCTGTGTTTAAATGGGGGTGGCATTGAGTCCTGCCAGGTGAGATTTCTTCCCATTTTTGTAGAATCTTGGGGGCACCTGTGGATTTTTGGAGCTGCTTTCTTTATTGATAAAAGTTGTATACTGGGCAGATGAATCAAAATGGCATATAGGAATCCCATTGAAATTGGGATAACTACAGGTATGATCATCTTGAAGTTCATTGCAGTAATCTAGCAAAAATTGATAGGGGTATTGACAAAAGGGCTTTTCACTAAGGGGAATGGGAGTAATTAAAGAGTAGCTGGTCTGAAAGGTGAGGGGCTATAGTTTTAAATATTCTAAATTTGAAATGATAGAACTTTCCTCCCCAGTGAAATTAATCTAGAAACTTACTGAATGCACTGGAAAATTTCAGCTAAAGAGGATGATGATTTTGAATAAGTCGAACAGGGGAAAGGAAAAATAGCTGTTCTGAAGTCTCTTCGGCAATATGTTGGAGGAAGGGACGAAATTAACAGCTATTTAAATTGCAGAAAAGCAGACAGAAGTTGAGGTCCTTGTGGATTTGCTGCAAGGATTCTTACCAGTTTGGAGGAAAGAGCCTTGTGCTTTAAGAAACTGTACATAGTCTTTGTTCTTAGTAGGAAAGAATATCCTTGTGCATTCACTGTAAGTACACATTTAAAAATGCATTTCCAATGCTCACTAGTTGTTAAAGGAGAAATTATAGTAATGTCATTGGATAACACAAATTACAAAAAATTGCTATCTTTGAAAGTGTTTTTGTTTTTCCAAAACACATATAACCTTCTGACCCAGCACAAACAACGTATGCCCCTGTAGAGACATAAGGCTGTCTATCCGACAGTTACCACTCTTCTGTGGTGTTGAGTGTATTGCATTTTAATACAGTGGCAAAGTATGTGATTTATTTAGTGTCATTTACTGTTGCTTTATTGTAAAATTGTTTTTCTGCAGATAGCTCCTTTGTGAATTTGTATTTTTAGTCTGCCTACCTATGCCTACATGAAATTTAAGGAGTTTTTCAGTGGTTTTATTTTGTCATTTCCCATGTGTGTTAATAATCATGTAAGTTTATAGGAGAGAAGCAAGGGCACCAGAAAGAACATGTGCTTCAGTTAACAAGTTCTTTTCAAGCCGACTGCAGTAGATGAAGCCACTAAGGCATCCTCCTGTCTAAAAGTTTGTATGATATATTGTCCTAGGCAGGAACTTGAAGATGGCAGAATTGGTAACTGCCACCCTCAGTACTCTTAGTCAGGGCTGGCGTCTAACTTCCCCTCTCTGATCATTGTGACAGCTCTCTTAACACAGAAAATGTGGTGACAGGTGTTTAAAATTTTGCCAAGAAGCGAAGATATCCTCCCCGCCCCCCAATACTTAGAAGTTAAAGTTAAAAGGATGAGAGAATGTTTGTGGGATATAGTAATTTAAGTTAAATTGAGGAGGTTGTGGATGCTTTAGCCAAGTATCAGTATCTGTTGTATTTTAGTTAATTTTATTGCTCAACTGCTGTCTTTATTTCGGTGGCTTGTGTGTAGTCTTTCTGGTTTTCAGGATTATATAAATCTGGGTCCAGTCAGGAAAGAGAAATCATGCAGTAATTTGAGCAGAGAATGTTTAGTGTAAAGGATTATTTACTGTAACAGAACCAGTAGGAAGTACAGAGAGTGCTACAGGATATAGAAATAGATGTTAAGAAACAGCCACTACTTACAGAACTACAATTGAGCACCCAAAGAAGAGGCCCATCCCAGGCTGAGAACAGGTCTTGTTGGAGAGGGTACCTCAATGGCTTATTGGATGGCAGAGAAGTTGATGGAATTTGCCAGAAATCTATCCTCTAGGATACCATAGAAAGATGTTCATAGAGAGGCATTTTGCTAGAGGTTGTGTTCTACAAACTGTCCAAAAGAGAGTGCTGGGGAAAGCTGTCTATTGTCCTGCACTGCAGCATCCTCGTGCTGGGGAAGCCTGCCAAGCATTGCACCAGGCCGGGAAACAAAGTCCTTTCCCCTTGCAGTGTTTTCTCCAGTGCTGTCTGCTGAACATTACCTATCAGTTGGGATTGAGACAGTGGGTATTAAAAAGACTATTTCTTTGTGCCTAATCCCTGGTGGGATCAGGGCAGCATATTACTACACTAGGATTTTCTTGAAGAACATACTTGTTACTTTATTCCCTTTTGCCATTCAGAAACTTTTCTTTTAGGTAAAATGATGGTACATTCCTTTTGACTTAGAGGCCAATTCCTGCTTTTGTGTTTGATTGTTCCCAGTCAGCTGATAGTGGCTATTTCCTGCTTGCTTCCGGTATTCTCTCATACTGAAATATAAAAATGGAGCCATAGTCCTGGACCAAATATTTAGGCACTGCTTGTTTTTACCACACTGACTCAGATCAGTGGCTCTGTCTATAGCTTTAAGAGGTACACCTGGTTTATTTTAATAATATAAGGCTTTAACACTGTCTCAATCTCAACTGATAGGTAATGTTCAGCAGACAGCAACACACCCAAAGAAGGCATTTTATCTCAGAAAATGTCACATTTTGTAGCTTTTATTTTAGGATGTATTGAAAAGAAACTCAAGACACGGAGCCACAAATTCTTTCAGTATGCCCTTGAACAAGTAGTTTTGTCTGATGCATGACAGCGAACTAGATAATTTTATGATTTTCTTTATAATTATTTCTGTTGACCTGCTTTCACAAATATCAAAGTGCCTATTTTGTTTGGGTTTATTTGCACGGGAATATTTATGAACTATGTCTTTGTTTTTGTAAATGCAAATGGTTTTAAAGTTCTGGAATGAGGTTTTTAAATGTCAACAACATAATACGACTGATTTTTACTTGGCCTCATTTTGTTGCTTTTGTCACAGTAATTCAACTGCAGAGAATTCAGATGCCAAAAAAAAGCTCTTGTAACCTTATGCTAGCCTAGGTCTGTACATCAAGGGAATGATTTAGAAAATACACATACCTTGGTTGTTTTCAGTTTGACTTTCTGAACACGTTTTAAAAATATCGGGCATTTGTCAACCTTTTTGTACCTCCTTATACTTAATAATATTTATAAAACTGTTTACTCTTTTGTGAGATTTACTGTGGTTTAATATTGCATTAATAATTAAGAAGAAAATCTGTTGAATTTCTTTGCTCTCCCTGTGTTTTTGTGTGTGTCCCTCTATTATTATCTATATATGCATATATATACATTTTACTCTTAATAACAATCTCCCCACTTGCTAGCCTTAGGACACTGAAGTATCAACTCTTTCACCTTTAATGGGAACTGTGGCATCTGTACTACAGTCTTTGCTACTTAATTTAATTCAGGCCATGGAAAATTACAAGTTTAAATACTTTATAATCTGATGATAATACTTTTGGTTTCATAGGTTTTATTCCATCTAGCTATTATATTCCTTGTTGATTTGCTCTCATTTTGAACTCTGAAGCATTTACCTTACTTTTTTTGTCTGTTCTTTTTTTTTGAGACGGAATCTCGCTGTGTCGCCCAGGCTGGAGTCCAGTGGCGCGATCTCAGCTCACTGCAAGCTCTGCCTCCTGGGTTCACGCCATTCTCCCGCCTCAGCTTCCTGAGTAGCTGGGACTACAGGCGCCCACCACCACGCCTGGCTAATTTTTTTTTTTTTTTTGTATTTTTAGTAAAGACGGAGTTTCACCGTGTTAGCAAGCATGGTCTCTATCTCCTGACCTCGTGATCCGCCTGCCTCGGCCTCCCAAAGTGCTGGGATTATAGGTGTGAGCCACTGCGTCCGGCCGTTTTTTATTTCTTTTTTTTTTTTTTTAAGTATGCTATTCATAACTAAATTGTAAGCTTTTAAAGACTTGCGTTTTCTCTCCAATGAAATATAATACCCCAAACAGGCTATGTTAATGTCCAGTGGAGTGTATAATTTGTCAAGTACATAGATATATGTCTTCTGTTCTTTTCATGATCTTAAATAACTGAGAAACTACACTCAGTTACTCATTAGCAGGGATCTTGAATAATATCTTTGTTATAAGGCATTCAACTAAGTGTCAGAAGTAAACAAGTGACTAGCATATAGACCCTTACTTTGAAGAGGCCACAGTCAAGTGGGTGGGAAACAGGATAATCACTTTGTGGAGAGATGATACAGAGATACATAGGCGGGTGTTTGAGAGCTTTTGAAAGAAGGTACAGTTATGAATTGAATGTTCATGTCCCCCTAAAAGTCACGTGTTGAAACCCTGACCGCCCCCTACCCCATGCCCAGTGCAGCTGTACTTGAATACGGGGCTTCCGAGGAAGTAATTAAGATCATAATGGTGAGGCCCTGATCCAATAGCGTCATTTTAAAAAGTGACACCAGAGAGCTCCCTCATGCTTTTTTGTGTGTACAAAGAAGAGGTCATGTGAGAACACAGCAAGATGGTGACCATCGGCAAGCCAGGAAGAGAGGCCTAGAGGCCTTACCAGAAAGTGATTCTGTTGGCACTTTGATCTTGGACTTCTAGCTTGAGAAAATAAATTTGGGTTGTTTAAGGCACCCAGTCTATGGTACTTTGTTATGACGCCTGAAAAGACTAAGGCTTATAAGTGTTTTGGGGTTGGACTTAGAGATTTCTAAGAGGAGGGGGACTCATTAGTGGCATCTGAGTGAACAGGGAGAACTTTCTAGGTAGAGACTTAATGCATATGCAAAAACATGGATGCTTGAAGAAGTTTATTGTGGTTAAGGGAACTTCAGCAAAGGCTGTGGGAGGAGAGATGGCTGGAGGTGCCCCTGAAATAGTATTCAGGGCTCAGATTAGATAATGCACTTTTGAAATCGAAAAAAATGGAGCCCAGATATGAGCAAAGTTCTGTGGCTTTTGACTTACACCGAGGTTTTAAGCCCAGCTCTAAATTTTTTTCTTTGTAAAATGGGTATAATAAAACCTACCTTGAAGGTTTTTTTGAAGAATAATTAAAAGACAATTCTAAAACAGTTGGTTGAATGCCAGGCAACTACTAAGTGTAGTAATTATTAATTAAGTTGGACAAAATCAGATCTGTTGGGCTCCAAATGAAGGTTGAACTTACTACACTCTGCCTGTCTGTAGATGTAAATATAGATGCTATCATATTTGTAATATTCTTGTCTAATGGGATGGGATTAGGATGACAGTCTGGCAAATTGAGGCGTTTTGTCTTATGACCTGTTTTTCTGTGGAGGACGAAGAAGGACCCTTGTGGAGCCTAGTCTTGAGGGGTTGTTGGTTGTAGTAGTGGTAATGAATTTGCTGTGCAGGTGGGAGCCAGAGGTAAATAAACACAAGAGATATTGCTGGGCATTATTGAAAATCCAGTTAAGCTTGAAGAATATAAATGTTTAGTGGCACCACCAACACAGGCACTGGATTTCTTTCTTAAGTAACACTTCACAATATAAAACAGTCCATGGAGAAGAGAGATTATTGGCTTGTTCCATGATCAGAAGTTTGCAAGATGAGTGAAGCAGAAAGTTAGAATGAAGGATTGAGAGTAATGAAGACTCAGTAAGTGAAGCAGTGTTCGTGGGGTTGATTTGGGAAGAAGATGAGAGTAGGTGTTAGCCGGTTGTAGCCCATGGGCCAAACTTGGACTACTGTCTTTTTTTGTGTGGTCTGCAAACTAAGAATGGTGTTTACTTTCAAATGGTTGGAAGACTATTTTATGACATGAAAATGATATGACATTCCAATTTTAGTGTCCAGAAATAAAATTGTATTGGAACAAAGCCATACTCTTTAACTTTTAAGTTGTCTATAGCTACTTTTGCCTTACAACAGTGGTGTTCAGTAGTTGGGACAGAAACTATTGCCTGCAAATCCTAAAATGTTTATTAACTGGCCTTTTCAGAAAAAGTTTGCTGATCCTTGGGGTAGAGTACTAGTGACATTGACTGTAGTGGCAGACAACAAGCAAAGTAGACATAAAATCAGGTCAGAGAAAAAAGTAAGGATTCAGGTTGGACAATTGGGTGATATAAGTCCTCAGTTAAAGGTGTCATAGTTGTTCCTTTGGAGATTGAAAAGGTTGTTCATGTACGTTGAGGATGCCCCTGATTATGGTATGAGTTGGGGAGTAGAGAAGACTACAGTAGAGATGCTAGAGTTCCCAATAAAGGTGGAAGAGTTGATATTTCCTAAGGATAGGAAGTGGGGGATTATTATTAATATGTAAGAAAACATAGTAAGAGATGAAAATACAAAACATGTTTTCCTATACCTTTTTCAATAAGTTTTTTTTAAAAACATCATTATGAATCTTATAGGCCTAAAGTTGTCTTTCTAATTTTGCATTTTAATTGCCACTGAGGTTGGGCATAATTTCATATTTACTGGTGGTTTAGTAATTCTTCTGGCAAATACCTATTGTCTCCTCTGCCCCCCTCCCCTCTTTTTTTTTTCATTAAAAGGAGACAGGATCTTGCTGTGTTGCCCAGGCTGGAGTGCAGTGGTGCTATTGTAGCTCACTGTAACCTCAAACTCCTGGTCCCAAGGGATCCCCCTGCCTCAACCTCCTGAGTAGCTGGGACTTCAGGTACATGCCACCACTTTGCCTGGCTATTTTTTTTTTTAAACTTTTTTTTTTTGGTTAGAGATGATGGTCTCGCTATGTTGCCTAGGTTGATCTCTAACTCCTGGCCTCAAGCAATCCTCCAGCCTTGGCATTCCAAGGTTCTGGGATTATAGGCATGAGCCACTGCACCTGGCCTTTGCCCTTTTATTAAAAAAATTAAAAATGTTTCTTTGTAAATAATTCTTATAAATTTGGCTATCAACCCTTTGCCACATGTTGCAATTTTTTCCCCCAGTTTGGTTTTTGTATTTTGATGTTTTACTGTGTGCTTTGCCAGATAGAATACATCATTTTTATCATTTTTACGTTTTGCCTGTGGCTTTTTAATTTAGAATGTCTTCTCTACCTGAAATGAGATACATAGTTGTCTCACTTTTTTATTGGTTATTTTATTTTGCTTTGGTTGCTCAGAGGCAGGTGTTTTGTGACTGAGCTTTAATTGAGGAGAACCTGTTGACTTGTAAATTGTAAGTACTCAGTTTTCACATAGTTTCATTTTCCTATTAATCTTTGTTTTCCTTGACCTGATTTATATATGAATTCCTATAGCCCACCTCAGATTCTTAAATGATAGTTTGATGGGACAATCATGAACACGAATATACTGACTTTAGTTTTAATTTACCATTTTCTTTAAAGCTTTGTTGATTTGTTATAGTTTGTTCCTATGATTTGGTTTTGGCTCTTATAAGTTTCCTGTTACATTTCCAACTTTATTTTTTTTTAGTCATGCCACTTTTTTCTAACTTAAACTGAGAATAACAATATGACATTCATTCCTAAGGTGATTTTTCTTTTTTTTTTTTCCCCTCAAGTGACAGATCTAGGAGTGAGCTTTAGGACATATATACTGTGAAGGAATTATCTTTGCTGATTGCTCAGTTCTTGCTTTTTTTCTTTTTTCTTTTGAGACACAGGGTCTTGCTCTGTCTCCCAGGCCAGACTACAGTGGCATGACTACGGCCCACTGCAGCCTTGACCTCCCAGGCTCAAGCAATCTTCCCACCTCAGAGTTCCGAGTCGCTGGGATCACAGGTGCACATTACCACACCTGGCTAATATTTTAAATGTTTTATAGAAATAGGGTCTCACTGTTTTGCCAGGGCTGGTCTCGAACTCCTGGGCTCAAGCAGTCCTCACACCTTGACCTCCCAAAGTGCTGGGATTATAGGCATGAGCCTTACTCATAGTTTTAAAAGTCAAATTGTCTTTCATCTGTTTCCTGTCTGCACAAAATAGCCTTCTCTTCCATTAATCTGCATATTCCCTTAGGCTTTATTTGTTTTTGAGACAGGGTTTCACTCTATCATCCAGGCTGGAATATAGTGATGTGATCACAGCTTGCTGCAGCCTTCACCTCTTGGGCTCAAGGGATCATCCTACCTCCATTTCCTGAGTAGCTGGGACTATAGTCACGAGCCACCATGCCTGGCTAATTTTTTAAATTTTTTGTAGAGATGAGGGTCTCACTATGTTGCCCAGGCTGTTCTCAAACTCCTAGGCTCAAACAGTCCTCCTGCCTCAGCCTCCCAAAGTGCTGGGATTACAGGCATGAAGATCTTGCTTGCATTTTAACTCACAATTCATGTAGTTATATAACTTCATTTTGAAATAGTTTCAAACTTAAAGAAAAATTGTGAGAAATAGCACAAGGAACTTCTTCCTGTACACCAGGGGTGTCCAATCTTTTGGCTTCCCCAGGCCACATTGGAAAAAGATTGTCATGGGCCACACGTAAAATACACTAATGCTAAGGATAGCTGATGAGCTAAAAAAAAAAAAAAACCAAAAAAAAAATCTCATAATATTTTAAGAAAGTTTACGAATTTGTGTTTGGCTGCATTCAAAGCCATCCTGGGCTGCATGTGACCCATGGGCTGTGGGTTGGACAAGCTTGCTATACACCGTTTGCTTAGAGTCACAATGGCTTACATTTATGTATCTTTTTATTTTGATAGAATTTCAAGCTTGTAGAAGAACTGGCACAACAGTACAAGGAACTCCAGTATACCCTTTGCTTAGATTCATTAGTTGCTTGCATTTTGATGCATTTGCTTTATTACACACACACAGAGTTTTCTGCACCATTTGGAGTAGTTTGGAGTAGAATTTTTTTTTAACTTTAGTACATATTTTCCAAGAACAAGGATGTTTTCTTAGAGAAGCGCAGTATAGTTATTAAAATCAGGAACTTTAATAATGATACAATGCCATTTATATATAACCTGTATTCATATTCTGCCACTTGTTTTCAATAATGTGTCCTGTAGGTATCTTTTTCCCCCTTAGTTTATGATCTAGTCCAGGAATAATATCACTGATGTGATGAGTGTCCATCTCAGGGCATATATCAGTAGGTGCATTGGTTTGGCCTATGAAAAGTAAAGTAAAGTAAAGGTTCCTCTTCAAAGACTTTCCTCCCCATGTAATTAGGAATAAATAGTAACTTCTCTTAAAAGCAAAATTAATTCAAAGACCTGTACTAACATTCTGAAATATCTGCTAGCCGTAATAAAAAAATTAATGTACTTTATGTTCTTAGCTCCCACAATTTAGCCTAAATATTTGCCCTAGCATGCTTATACTGAATCCAAGCAAACATTGTCATAGCCGTTCCTCTTCTTTATTTAAAAGCGTTTTTACCTTTCTCAGCATCCTGCAAGTTACTTCCTCCTTCCTTTGTTCTCCTCTACCTTTGCCTCTTTTAAAAAGTTCTGAGTTACTATCCAATCAGGACAGATATAAAATGTAAGGTCCTGTTGCAGCCAGTGAAAACCGGACAGAGCAGTAAAGTGACCGCATCAGGTTATAAATGACCCTGTCTCCTTTGTTCGGTGTACTCTCATGGCAAAACTGCCGGCGAGTGTACGCTTTCTACAAAAAGTAAAAAAATGACCTTGCTAAAAAAATTAAATTTATATTCAAATACTAGTTCTTAACGGCACCAAGAAGCAAGCATTTCATACAGGCCCAATGTTGGTGAAGTTAGTTTTGACTACTTCAGATGGCATTCATTGGGTTTCTCCATTGTGAAGTTACTATTTTGTTCCTTTATTAATTGGTAATTTGTGGAGAGATACTTTGAGATTACGCAGATAATCCTGTTCCTCACCAAATTTTCACACACTGGTTTTAGCATCCATTGGTGTTTTTCTAACACCATTATTTCTTCTACATTTATTAGTTGCCATTCTACTGTGAGAGCTTTTCCTTCTCCCCCAACTTATTTGTTCATTCATCATTTAGGTATGGACTCTTTGATTCTCATTTTATTTTATGACTATTATCATCAATCTCTTGTTTAGATTCCCAAAATGTATTCAGTTTGGCCAACAGAGGACTCTTCAAGCTGGCTTCTTTATCTTTGACATCTCATTTTTTGAGGACTTCCATATTTTGTCTTAAGAAGGTGTTTCAGACTCATATTTTCCCTGCCTGAATTTTAGAGTCAGCCATTTTACCAAGGAACCCTAGTTTCTTTTCTTTGGCTAGGAGAACAGTATTTAGAAACCCAGCTCTGGGTGCTAGATTTTCTTATGGTTACTGGTGGGTTTCTTACATCTGCCTGTGTATTCTAGGCCTTCATAAGCAAGGAAAAATATGTATATGTGTGTATTTCTGCAGTTTTCTATTTTTTTTTGTGTGTGTGTTTATGTATATTTTAAAACTCAAACTGTTGACTTCCCACTGACTCCTCCATTTCCATCCATCATCATAGGATATAGTCTAGGCTATACCCAATCTTTCCATGCTTTGTTTTCCCTCAGAAACACCATGAAGCTGCTGAGATCTTGTTGAAAATTGGCACCTAAAATCAAAAGTATTTTATGCGTATTTAGTAACTGTACAAAAATCTCCCGGTTTTATCAACTTGACTAATGTTTCTTGAAATGGTAATATGTTTGTTTATGGAAGGATTAAGTAGTTTCTGTATTAAGTAATAGAAGCGACACCTATTGAGCATGTGGTAGGCATCAGGGACTATTGTAGACAGTTTATATATATTACATCAGTAATGATATAATAGTGATAACACACGCATGCGTGCACGCACATGCACACACACACACACAGACACACACACACACACACACAAACACATTTTTGAGATGGTCTTGCTCTGTTACCCATGTTGGAGTGCAGTGGTGCAGTCATAGCTCACTGCAGCCTTGAACTCCTGGGCACAAGTGATCCTTCTGTCTCGGCCTTCTAAGTAGCTGGGACTGCAGGTATGTGCCACCATGCCTGGCTGATTCTTAAATTTTTTTTGTAAAGATGAGGTCTCTCCATGTTGCCCACGTTGGTCTCAAACTCCAGTTGTCCTCCCTCCTTGGCTTCCCAGAGTGCTGAGATTATAGGCATGAGCCACTGGTCCAAACACCCACACTATATGATCCTTTACTTACGTGTAATTTTTATTTATGTTGAAAAGAGCACTTTCTGTTAGACTATGACTTATAATGAACATACAACTTGATATGAAATTATGATTTGATATACTAATATTCATTCTACAAATGATCCTTCTAAGGAGTAGCAAGTGAATTAAGTAACATTAAATTATATTCCTACTGATATAAATCCTATTGAATTGTGACCAGTAGAATTTTACATTTGTTGAGTGTCGTGACTTACCACCATAACCTGTGTGGATTTAGTCTAGATAATACTTACTAAATTGAATTATATAATATGTGTTTGGAGGTTGAAAATAATTCATGAAGTTTTTCTGTGAAGAGAGTGAATCCCTTAAGAATAAAAATAATAGGAAAACCTGACTTTGTTTTCTATAGTGCTTCACTTTTTGGTATTTTTTTCCTTAAAATGTTCTACAAGCTGTCATAAGTTTCTGTCATATTAGTTACTGTAAGTAACTGGAATATTGAAATAAAGAAATTCTTTTTAAAAGAAGCATTATGTTTACTTAGTTTTAAGAAATACAAGCAAATGAATACATTAGATCTTTTTGGCCTTGTATTCCTGTGTTCTAATATTTGAAGTAGGTTTTCTCTTTTCTGAGAATATATAACTTGCAACTAACTTGTGTCATCTTGAACAAGGCAACTGCTGAGGCTCAATTTCTTAATGAAATGGAGTGATCTGTTCTGCAGTTCTTACCTCATAAGAGAGCTCTTTAAGTTGAGTTTAGCTTCTGGAGTATGGTCCCTGAATCCTCATACTTATTATAGTTCCTGAGGCATAAACAAGTGATCAGTTTTTGTTTATTGAATGGGGAAAACATCACATGAAATCTTTTTGTATAAGACACTTAAAAATTTAAATATCCAAATGCTAGGTAATGCTGTTGAGTAATTTTTTATTGAAAGCATTTTAAAGAGCATTTGAGAGCACTTGTTGAATTTAAAATATGAAGTGTATTTTGAAATACACTGTTAATAAAGGTAATTTTACACTGTTTGGCTGCTATTTACAGTTTGAAGACCAATTAATATGAAATAATTCTTTATGATTTTAAAGGTCTTTAGTTTTATGAATTTATTATAACCAAGTTGAAAGTAATTTTTAAACAGTTTATTGAAAATACAGTAACCATTTAAGAGACTGGTTTTCTGGAGCAAAGACTATCTCTGGGACCTGAAACCATTCTTTGAAATTCTTTCCCTGGTGTGCCTGAGTCTTTCTTAACTTGGTGGTTCCATGTTGAAGGAGTTGTTAAATGCAGCCCCGGGGGCGGGGGATGGGTGGGGTGGTGGGGGAAGTTCTGAACTGTAGTTTAAAAAGCTTTCACAAACATTTTGGTTACTCAGTTTGGATGGTGTTCTTTAAGTGAGTTTTATTGACTCATGGAATCATTGATGACAGATTAATAATTTAAGGTTCAAGTCTGGCATTGCTATAGAGAAATACCTGAGCATTTGGCAGGCCAAGGTGGGCGGATCAGGAGGTGAGGAGATCAAGACCATCTTGGCCAACATGGTGAAACCCCATCTCTACTAAAATACAAAAAATTAGCCAGGCGTGGTGGTGCGTGCTACTTGGGAGGCTGAGGCAGGTGAATTGCTTGAACCCGGGAGGCGGAGCTTGCAGTGAGCTGAGATTGCGCCACTGCACTCCACCCTGGTGACAGAGCAAGAGTCTGTCTCAAAAAAAAAAAGAAAAAGAAAAAGAAAAAAAAAAGAAATACCTGAGCCTGGGTAATTTTTAAAGAAAATAGGCTTGTTTGGCTCATGGTTCTTCAGGCTTTACAGGAAGTGGGGTACTGACATCTGTTTGGCTTCTGGCGAGGCCCCAAGAAGCTTTTACTCATGCTGGAAGGTGACTCGGGAAGAAGCAGGTTACATGGCCAAAGCAGGAGCCAGAGAGCGTAGGGGGAGGTGCTGTATACTTTTAAAATACCGTATCGCAGGAGAACTCACTCCCTATCATGAGGACAGCACCAAGACAGGAGAGATCCACTTCCACGATCCAATCACTGCCTGCAATTGGGGATTACAGTTCAACATGGGATTTGGGATGTGACAATATTAAAACTATATCAGTAACCCTCCAAGCACTTTAGAGCCTATACCATTACTATGATTTGATGATGACAGTATATTTTCAAGAATTGATTAAACTTTCTCTGGTTCATTCAGAAAAGTAGGGATAGAATAATTTGCTCCAGTAAATGAAATTAAACTATAGTATCATTTTTTAAGTGTGCATTTCTCAGGGGTCTCAGACTTTTTTTGTTATGGTTTCTTCTTACAATATTTTTAGTAGTGCATAAGATTTATGAATAAGATTGAAATATCCCTTTATTGTATGGGAAATCCAGAACAAGTAATTTACTCTTTCTCAGTCTGTTTTTATTTTTATGGTGCAGGTAATACTTTGCATCCTGCCTCTATTCCTATGGTACTTAAGAAATTGTATGAAATGATGTTAAAGTGCTTTGAAAACTTATGGATAATACTTTAGCTATTTTGTTTTATATAGCTTTCACTTGTGTTCATCCGTAGATAAAATTAGCATTTTGGACTTTGGAAAGATGCCATTTTATAAGTCCAAAAACTTTGTAGTTAACCTGTGTATGTCTTTGTAAATAAGTAAATATGCTTAGATTTTTTGAAAGTTCTTAAAGGAATCATTGAGATAATTTGAATTAATGACTTTATTTTGCAGGTGAAAAAACCAAAGCCAGAAAAGATAATGACTTAAAATCATATAGTGTGACAAGGCCAGTTTTGCATTCCACAGTACATTAATATATGGAAAGAGTACATTTGATATGAGCTCATGTTTTGGTTTATGGTATATTCATGGAAGGGAACAGATACAGATCATCTGAAGCGATGAGTAGTCCCCAGTTGTGCATTTTTGCTTTGGAATATTCTTATATTCGAATATTGTTCTTTATAAATTCATAGCTTTTCAAATAAAATAAGCCCCACTATGAAATCCTGACCCAGGAGGAGCTGAAAATGTGTGTTGTTTTTTTCAATCATGCTTCCCTGTTGATCTTAGTACACATCCTAAGAACTATTGGCAGTTAATGAACATATTTTTGTTTATAGACTTTTCCTGAGTTAGAGGAGGTGAACAACTTGTTTTAAAGGTTTTTCTAGGCTGCAGTTCCCATAAGGATATATATTTTAAAAAGTGTTAAGGATGGTTAGTGTAGCACTTCTGTTTCTTGAAAAATCCAGATAATACTAAGCAGTAATCCTTAAATCTGAGGCCATTATTCCCTGAGGATTAATTTTGTTAGCTGAAAGATATGTGGATCTTTGCATGTAGAGGGTGTTGGTAATAGGCAGTTGTGTTTAGGGAGATACGTGTGGTAATATAGGTTTGAAAAAGTCTTGTGTTGAGTAAAAGGGAGAGGAGGAAAGGCTTTGGGGATCCATAAAGTCCTATAACTTTCAAAATAATAAAATTTCAGCTAGATGAACCTCATATCTTGTCCTTTAAAGTTTTATATATTACTTTATCACTTCAAATATTATACGCTAAAACTGTCATAGAACTACCATCTACTGTTTCTCTATCTTGGAGTTCACACTGTTTCCAAGCCAAGTGGAATATGAAAATTAAAAGGATGTGGAGGAAGTTGGAAGCTACATCTGTGAATATAGGCATCTTAAAACTCACCATGTATCAAAATGTGTAATGTGGATGTTTCCAAGAGAGCTTCTTTTTAAAAAATTATATGTAGTATTGAATTGGAGGGGTAGGGGAAGAAAGATAGTCAAGAGAATATAGAAGAAAACATATACTTCATGTACTTCGACTTTGCTGTAGCCGTTGGGAGCATTGAAATTTGACAGGACTTTCCAAAGTAGAAAACTATAACTTTCATGTGTTTTTACACTTAGTCAACAGTTGTTTCTTAGATGTTCGCTAAGACCATGCAACTGTGATAAATATATTAAATATAAGATGTTATTTTTCTCTTCAGTGAGTTTATAGTCTGGACAGAAAAGATAGGTGGAACCAAAGAAAACTTTACAAGACAATTTTTGCTAAATTATGTAACAAATGCTCTATTAGAGGAAAAAGTATTAGCCAGGGCAAAAGTTAGCTAGTGAGATGGAATTAAACCAAAGAGTTTTGGTATCTGACTGCTGTCTTAGCCCAGGTAAGCTCATCCTTCCTTCTGAGACTCCCTGTGAGCACGGAAGGGCAGCTACTCTTAATTTAAGCCCTTCAGCACAGTTGATGGCCCAGAGCATGGCAGAAGATAACTGTGTTGTCTTTTCTTCGCTTTAACTTCTCTCTTGCAGTCATCTTATGTGTGAATGTAAGTTTTCTTCCACAGACTTCTGTATGTACTGTCCTTGACTGTTTTTCTTTTAGACACCTCTCACTTCAGGATTTCCATTTCCACTCTCTTTAGTTCCTCTTTAAGGAGGTCAGTAGGCGATAGCTTTGCTAGATTTGAGAAGCAGTGTTTTTTTGTTTCCCCTTTCCAGTCTTCTGTGCTTAAAAATGAAAGTTTAGAATGTGCCCTTTCTGTCACAGAAATGAAAGAAAGTTGGTATTATTGGACCAGCTATATGTTAGAAACTTTATATTCAGTGTACTATTTAATCATCACAAATTTATGATGTAATTATTTTCATTTTATAGATAAAGAAACTGGAGATCCCCCATTAAGTAATTTGCCTGAGGCTGCACGACCAATAAATGACATCAGATGCTCACCCCGGCCCGCCCCCTGCTGCTTCATTCTTCCTTTGAAGCTGAGAGTACTAAAAGGAAAAAGAAAAAATGGGAGATTGTAGGAGACAGCTGAATTGAACATCTTTTCAGCTAAAAGTTAATGAAAAGTTTAGTTTTGAATTATGCGTCAGGAGCCTCTGAGCAAATTGTTCTGTGTCAGAGGGTTTCATAGCTTCACAGACAGGATTTGAGTTGTGTTTCAGTTATTCAAGGTCTGTGAGCTTCTCATATGATCTTGTGACTCTTCATAGAAGTATGGTAAAGAACTAGAGCACAGTGCTAGGTATATAGTAGGCACATAGGAAATTGCTGCTATATGTTATCACTACTTAAACAAAATTTAAGATTTGTATTCATCATTGAATATAGAGTAAAGTAGATGCTCTTTGCAGCTTTTGGCAAGTGAGTAGTGAACCTTAGTTTAGCCATTTATTTTCTTTAATAATTCTTTATTTATATTTCATCATATCTCTTTATCAGCCCCATCACTGAGAAGAATTTTTTCACTGTATAGTTGCCTCTGCACTTAAAGCAGGCTTGGTCCATGAATCCCATGACAAGAGCTTTGAGGACATGAGGAGCATTCTTTGTTCAAACATACTGTGTTTTCCTTTGGATCACTGGTGAGTAAGCTTCCCTCTAGAGCTGGGTGAGCTTAGTCCTCAGTTTTGCAGAGAAAGGAGCAGCAAGGAGCAGTTGACTGCTTCCCTCTGGGTGCTAGGAGGAAAGGAAAGTGAGTCAGCATTCATTTTGTTCTCCTCCCACCTTGCAACATCTGTCTGCCATTGGTCTGCTTCCTACCTCCTTTAACTTGTCAGTGCTTAATCCTCCAGAAGGCATCCTTAAACTGCCTAAGAGACACCATAATATTGTATGGGGCCTTTGACAGTTCTTTCCTAAATAGATTTAAGTCACAATTCTAAATTTTGGAATAATAGCAAGAAACGTTTGGAACACTTTGCAGATAGTTTCAGGTGTGTATATGTGAGTGTACCCTTTATTTTCTCTGCAGCCCTTACCTAACACACAGCAGAGAGAAAAATACCAAGGAATGAAATTGTGTTTTATGAGTAAACATGATGACTTCCTTCTCAAACAGACATAACTCTGTAACTGCTTAAGTTGTTGAACCTTTTATTCTGTTCTTACACTTGATCTTTTTCTATATTTACCTTTTTCGTCTTTCTCTCAAATTCCTTATTTTGGTTTTATTGTTCAGTGCAGGACTTGAACACTCCTAAAATTGTTTCTTCTTTGTGGAAAAGAAAATGGCAGGAGTGAGGCAGTAAAAATTGTGACTGAAGTAACAGAAATGCCAAGGCATGGACAGCAGCCATTACTAGATAACTAAAACTTGATTATATTGAATTATAGATTTGACCAATGCTGAAATAGCATGGAAATTAGAGCTCTGAGGGACCTTAGGAGCTGCAGAATATAGCCTTTTTATTTCACAGGTGAGGAAACGACATTTTGGGGATTTGGCCGGATCAATACAGCAAAGTTATCTGTGGAACCGTGGCTACACCTTGGTCTCTTGACTTGTATTTGACTTTTCCATGATTGAAATGAGATTATCTTAGAAGTAACAAATGGCAGACACTGATGACCTAATGCTACACTGGGTTTTTATTAGTGTTTATTTTACTTTCATAAAAAAAATTGTACATTTCAAGTTAGGATTATTATTGAATTATCACAGTATTCACTACAGACGTCGATTTACGAGCTTCTCAAGTGTACATCAATTATAATCAATTCTAATATTGATTATATTGATTATTCATAGTCTAACATTGGGGGAATTGGTTACATCCTGCTGTATCCATGTGGTAGAATATCATACTTCTGGATTTGGAAAGAATGTCTCATGGTATTAGGAAATGCTTATTAAGTGAAAGTCCTGAACAATATATACAGTATAATACCAGTCATATGTTTAAAAAAACGAAGTATATAGTTCCTTAAAAGTTAATAATGACAGTGGTTCTTTGAATGCTAGCATTATGAAAATTTTAATTTTACTTTATTTTCATGTTTTCTGCAAAGGCACATTATCATCAAATCAGTGAGTATAATAAAAAGGTAATTTATAATTCAGTTTCCACATTCAGCAATTATTTGAAATCTTTACTCTCTTTTGATACAGGCATTTATTGCTGTAAACTTCCCTTTTAGAACTGCTTTTGATGCATCTCATAAGTTATGGTATGTTATGTTTCCATTTTCATTTGTCTCAATAAACCTGTTTATTTTTGTTCTTCCCTTCCAGGATTAATTTATTTTTGGAAATCAAGTGCAATATTGGAAGCCATTTCTACTAATTTTATTTCACTTTTAAATTTATGATTTGATTTGAATACTATCATGGGAGGAGCTGTGAGTGCTGGGGAAGATAATGATGACTTAATTGATAATTTAAAAGAAGCTCAGTATATTCGTACTGAAAGAGTGGAGCAAGCCTTCAGAGCGATTGATCGTGGAGATTACTATTTGGAAGGCTACAGAGACAATGCTTACAAAGACTTAGCCTGGAAGCATGGAAACATCCACTTGTCAGCACCTTGCATTTATTCTGAAGTTATGGAAGCATTGAAACTTCAACCAGGATTGTCTTTTCTTAACCTGGGAAGTGGAACCGGATATTTAAGTACAATGGTGGGCTTAATTTTAGGTAATTTTATTTTTGTAAAATTCTATTTTAAATATTTTTTATAAAAATGCTGCTACGATTGCAGGTCCTTTTGGAATAAATCATGGGATTGAGCTTCATTCAGATGTGGTGGAATATGCCAAGGAAAAACTGGAGAGCTTCATCAAAAATAGTGATAGCTTTGATAAGTAAGTATTCATATCTATAGTTTTGGTTTAAAAATTGAATTAAAATGTTTGTTTTTCAATGCAGATTTGAGTTCTGTGAACCTGCATTTGTTGTTGGTAATTGCCTCCAGATAGCTTCTGACAGTCATCAGTATGATCGAATTTATTGTGGAGCTGGAGTGCAGAAAGACCATGAAAACTACATGAAAATATTACTAAAAGTTGGAGGCATATTAGTCATGCCTATAGAGGATCAGGTAACTTCCACTCTCCTTTTCTTTAGTGGCCTGTTCACTTTCTTTCTTTTTTTTCTCTAAATAGTTAACACAGATTATGCGAACTGGACAGAACACTTGGGAAAGTAAAAATATCCTTGCTGTTTCATTTGCTCCACTTGTGCAACCAAGTAAGAATGATAATGGCAAACCAGATTCTGTGGGACTCCGTAAGTAGCTCTTCATATTTTCTGATTGAATTTTTTCTTTCTTGCGTTTTATGTTTGTTTTTAGCTCCCTGTGCTGTCAGGAATCTACAGGACTTGGCTCGTATTTACATTCGACGCACACTTAGAAATTTCATAAATGATGAGATGCAGGCCAAGGGGATTCCTCAAAGGGCTCCACCCAAAAGGAAAAGAAAGAGAGTTAAACAGAGAATTAACACTTACGTATTTGTGGGTAATCAGCTTATTCCTCAGCCTCTAGACAGTGAAGAGGATGAAAAAATGGAAGAGGATAACAAAGAAGAGGAGGAAAAAGATCACAATGAAGCAATGAAGCCAGAGGAGCCACCTCAAAATTTACTGAGAGAAAAAATCATGAAGCTGCCCCTCCCTGAATCTTTAAAAGCTTACTTGACATATTTTAGAGACAAATAACTTAGATCAAGAAGAAAAATGCCTACTGATAATTCCTTTAGTCTTGAAAATGTAGCATTTGTTAGGAGTTAAAAGAGAGAATTATTTCTTTCATCAGAGCAAATTATAGTGGAAAAAAAATCACTTGTTTCTGTCAGTAACACAAATGATGTATTCAGTGAATAAAAGAATCCCTTTTATAAAATCTATTTTTCTTTAAATCTTGGAAAAATGTTGTTTTAGCTCAGAGTGATTTCAAAGTGGAATGCAACAGTAGTCAAGACTTGTGTACTATAAATCCTTTTCTGATTCCTTACAGATTTGTAGTGATGAGGTTTAGATTTAATTTTATATATGGTTTAAATAATTGTTAAGCTTATATAACCTGATCTGAATTGCAGTTGTTTGCATTTCCTCTATGAAAACTTCATTTATCTAATAAGGAAGTCAAATGCTTTGTAGACTATTTACCTTACTTTTGTTGCAATCACTGTTGTTGGGTTGCTGTATATATATTCCGGGCAATATATGAGTGCAATAACAATACAAGATATTGAATAATTTAGCTTTAAAAAATCCCACAAATTTTATGAAATTTTACAGCCCTGCTACTTTTGCTTTTGAATCTCTTGCCAAAAGACATGGGTAAAATATCTGCCTCTCTCATAGAGATTTTAAGAGCACAGCAAGTGAATTATTAAAACAAAGTCTATACTTAATACAACTCTTTATATGGACCCTTTACATTTTCAGTATTTAAAAAAATGAGGTTATCTTAACTCTATAGAATTTTAAAAGTATATTTAGAATTGTTTTTTCTGTAGTTCACTGTATAAAGTATTTGGTTTTTTAAAAAAAGCAAAACCATTGTTATGTGTGACTCTTGATAGGACACAGAACGAGTGAATGAGCATGAGTGAGGCCACTTTCTTGGATGGCTGTAAGTAGCAGGGCCAGGGTAGACCTGGTCAGCGGATGCACTTTAGCAGATGGAACTTCTAGTTTATCTGAATATTTATCTTTGACAAGGTAGGGCTGAGCCTACATTTGCTTTTGATCTATCTAGTATAAGAAATATTCACAGAAATTGTATGTAGATACCCTTTGTTTTGAAAATGCTGTTCAGAATCATAGTGTAATCTTTGGGACCTATGCCATGTTCATTTCACTCCTTCCCATATTTTTTGTGTTTCTTTTGGTAAAACTATAATGGTTTTCATTTTTTACTTAATATCACACAGTTAAACTGTCCATATTTGAGCTTTATTTTAGCTTATCAGTGATAAAAAACAGGTAGTAACTGCCATTGTTTGTTTGTTTTCCTAATAAGGCCTGAAAACAGCCATTCCTTGTTAAGAAAGTGTACAATGTAACATATTTGCTAGAGTTACATGGATTATATATTTCTTAAAGGGAAAAATTTGAGAGTATCATGGACTACCACCAGCATTATTATTACAGTAGTTACTCAGATTTGGTTAAGGAAGCCCAAGCAATGTATAGTGAAAGGATTATTATCTCTCTGCTAAGATTCAGATATTGTTTCAGAAATCTCAGCTCCAGTAATTCCACAACATCTAAAAACAAATGTTTGTGATCATGTGTAAGCATGAAATTGTTCCAAGTAAGTGAGGATATTTTAGTTATGTGAAAGACAGTTTCATGGAAGGTATTTGTTTTATACCAGTGGCTGGGATGGTGGAATTGGGGTTATTTCTACAATTATTCTTAGACGATTACTAAACTGTTAAGAAATGCCCCATATCATTTTTGTATCTAGGAAAGAAAAAAATCAGTTTCATACTGTTGTCATCTGTCAGAAATGCTCATTTTATTTTGAATTAAATGTGGCTTTTGAAGTACCTAGTTACCTTGAATTCCTGGTGACCACATGTTTTTATCTGGAAAACCTGGAGAAAGTTATCTGTCCCATCTCCCCTGCTTGTTTTTTTTTTTTTTTTTGGTTGGAGCTGCTGTTTAGATGATGCTTTTACTATGCAGGAGAGAGTTTTTGTTAAGGATATATTTGAAGATTGGCTTTTCCATATTGTCCTTCATTCTTTGACCATGGCAAAGTGTACAGTAGATTTTCATGATCATTGCATATTTCTTGTCATTGAAATGTATCTTTTATGTTTTTAAATGCATTCATTTTACACTTGTGAGTTTATCATTGACTTTAAGAGGTAGAAATGAAAAATGAAAATTAAAGCTAAAGCCTTTTTATCTATTAATGCAGATATATTAGAATAAGAATATTTTGGGTTTGTGTTTATTTTTTAATGAATTTATGTTTACTTGATATGGAAAATTACGCTTTATAGGTGGAAAAGTAGCAAATAAAGATTAAGTAAAAGTAAGTGAAAATGATGGGGAATATAGTATTGGAATTTTATAGCTAGTTAAAACAGTAAGTATCATCTAATTTGGGTGTTTATTTTGCAGATGAGAAAACAGACCTAGAACCGTGGCATGTTTTGCCTGAAACATACAGTGAGTTAGAGACAGGGCCTAAGATAGCTTCTAGCATCAGATCAATCCCAAGAATCCATCAGCAACCTCAGACCAACCCAAGAAGATAATTTAAATCTATACTGCTTATTGGTCAATATATTTGGTTCTAGTATTAATAAAGAAAAATGTTATTAAAATAGCATACATAGTAGTAAAATAAAATACAAAAAGTGTGTTGATTTATAGCTGTTTGAGATGATAAAAGTGAAGCAAAGCCTGTTAAATCATTGGAAGACTTGGAAAATTATTTTAAATAAACAATTACATGTAATTAAGCATTTTTCTCCCATGGCCTGACTTTTATGTT